AGTGCCCTGTCCCCCAAAAGATGTTCAAAGCTGGCATTCTATAATCTACCCAAACTCTTCTGCTTTTGTGTTAATTACAGCTGGCTGCAGAGAGAGTCCAGTCCCGTGAGCCCCATCTTCCGCTTGAAGCTGTTTGACAGGTCCCCTGTGTGGCTCAGGGCCCAGCCTTTCAGATCAGTTCAATAAAACCCAGGGGTCTACTCCAAGGACACTAACCCATCACTTTCCAGTGCCTCGTATAATTACGCAGCCGACCCTAGAACGCCCTCCCCGCCTCCACGTCCCCTCTACATGAAGGCGCTAAGCCCAAAACTCCTCAGGTTTTTCCACAGGCCGTCGTCACTCCCTCTTTGCCACGGCGTTTGAGATTCTGGGCTAAGACTATTGGTTTCAGCATCTGGGATGTTTTCTCACAGCCGAGGACGCTGAATAGAAAACTGCCAGAAAGCGGGAGGGGTCCCCGGCAGCAGGTCCCGTTTTTTCTCCCCACCTGCCTCCCGGGTGCTGCGGCTTCCGCCACGACAGTCTCGACCCTGCACACGGATTTTTTTCCTCCGTTCCATGAACCAAACATAATGATTCTGGTTTACATATTTAAGCGAAGGGGAGAAGAAACGCGACTCTCAGGACCCAAGGGCTGAGGCAGGGTTTTTCTGTCTCAAAGACCTCCAGTTAAGACATTTTTCTCCTGCAAAGCCTTTCCTACAATGATGGCTTAATCGTGTAATTATGTAAACCAGTCACAACCTGGATAGCTAAAACAAAAAAACCAATTCCCTACGCCCGAGCCAAGCCTGCTCCCCCTCGCCGTGCCGCATCCCAAACACCCCGCGCTCGCTCAGCCAACGGCCAGGTTTCGGTTCAACCGAAAACCACGGGAAGTGGGAGGAGCTACTGGCTCAAGGGAGGGAGGTGGGACTTGACCTCCGAGCAACGGCCCCGGTGATTGGCCAACCTTCTGCCGCCGCCACCAATGGGCAGGCGCCCTGAAACGTTCGGCGAGCCGACTGCGGCTGCGCGGGGTATTCGAATCGGCGGCGGCTTCTAGTTTGCGGTTCAGGTTTGGCCGCTGCCGGCCAGCGTCCTCTGGCCATGGACACCCCGGAAAATGTCCTTCAGTAAGTGTCCGTCTGGTGGGGTGGGGAAGCCCATATCCCATGTGCATACCTTTCTCTCTTCTAGGATGCTTGAAGCCCACATGCAGAGCTACAAGGGCAATGACCCTCTTGGTGAATGGGAAAGGTCAGCATTTAGTTATTTTATTTCCCTTAAACATGGAAAATTAACATTATCCATATTTTTCTAGATACATACAGTGGGTAGAAGAGAATTTTCCTGAGAATAAAGAATACTTGATAACTTTACTAGAACATTTAATGAAGGAATTTTTAGATAAGAAGAAATACCACAATGACCCAAGATTCATCAGTTATTGTTTAAAATTTGTAAGTATACTTAAGATGTATAATCAAATCTATTCTTATGTCTTTTTGTTTTGGGTTCGTGTAGGCTGAGTACAACAGTGACCTCCATCAATTTTTTGAGTTTCTGTACAACCATGGGATTGGAACCCTGTCATCCCCTCTGTACATTGCCTGGGCGGGGCATCTGGAAGCCCAAGGAGAGCTGCAGCATGCCAGTGCTGTCCTTCAGAGAGGAATTCAAAACCAGGCTGAACCCAGAGAGTTCCTGCAACAACAATACAGGTAGTTACAAAGTCAAACTCTCTGTGATGATTTCTACATTGATGCCTTTTCTGCTGTCATTTAGGTTATTTCAGACACGCCTCACTGAAACCCATTTGCCAGCTCAAGGTAAAATCAGGCTTTCTAAAATGCCTGTTGTTTTCTCCGTATTTTATCCTCTTTTCCCTCATAGCTAGAACCTCAGAACCTCTGCATAATGTTCAGGTTTTAAATCAAATGATAACATCAAAATCAAATCCAGGAAATAACATGGCCTGCATTTCTAAGAATCAGGTAATAATGACATTTGTAGCTTGTGTGGAAACGTGAATGCTCATGTTTGTTTTCTGTTTTTTAGGGTTCAGAGCTTTCTGGAGTGATATCTTCAGCTTGTGATAAAGAGTCAAATATGCAAGTATAATCAGTGCATTAATCTATTATTATGTTGTAAATAATGTATTTTCCCCCATTGTAGGGAACGAAGAGTGATCACGATTTCTAAATCAGAATATTCTGTGCACTCATCTTTGGCATCCAAAGTTGATGTTGAGCAGGTTGTTATGTATTGCAAGGAGAAGCTTATTCGTGGGGAATCAGAATTTTCCTTTGAAGAATTGAGAGCCCAGAAATACAATCAACGGAGAAAGCATGAGCAATGGGGTACTTGCAATCTTGTATTTTTAGTTATTCTTTTGCATGCAAACCATTTCTATCTTTCCTAAAGTAAATGAAGACAGACATTATATGAAAAGGAAAGAAGCAAATGCTTTTGAAGAACAGCTATTAAAACAGAAAATGGATGAACTTCATAAGAAGTTGCATCAGGTGGTGGAGACATCCCATGAGGATCTGCCCGCTTCCCAGGAAAGGTCCGAGGTATGTTGTGCTCCTCATGACACATCCTGTGCTGTTTTTGTTGTTTGTTTGTTTAATATGAAAGGTTAATCCAGCACGTATGGGGCCAAGTGTAGGCTCCCAGCAGGAACTGAGAGCGCCATGTCTTCCAGTAACCTATCAGCAGACACCAGTGAACATGGAAAAGAACCCAAGAGAGGCACCTCCTGTTGTTCCTCCTTTGGCAAATGCTATTTCTGCAGCTTTGGTGTCCCCAGCCACCAGCCAGAGCATTGCTCCTCCTGTTCCTTTGAAAGCCCAGACAGTAACAGACTCCATGTTTGCAGTGGCCAGCAAAGATGCTGGGTAAGCTGAAGGTAGTCCTAGAGATCACAGTGCTCTAGTGTGTCTCAAGAGTTTTCTCTTCCAGATGTGTGAATAAGAGTACTCATGAATTCAAGCCACAGAGTGGAGCAGAGATCAAAGAAGGTAATGTTTAATTATAATAAATGTGTTTCTGTGATACCACATTTTGTCTCCATTTCTTTGCTAGGGTGTGAAACACATAAGGTTGCCAACACAAGTTCTTTTCACACAACTCCAAACACATCACTGGGAATGGTTCAGGCAACGCCATCCAAAGTGCAGCCATCACCCACCGTGCACACAAAAGAAGCATTAGGTAAAGTATTTTATCTGAGTGTGTAGCACCTGCCTGTTTACAATTATTCTTTTTGTTCTTTAAGGTTTCATCATGAATATGTTTCAGGCTCCTACACTTCCTGATATTTCTGATGACAAAGATGAATGGCAATCTCTAGATCAAAATGAAGATGCATTTGAAGCCCAGTTTCAAAGTAATAACTATTTAAAAGCTACTAAGTGCATAATAATTAGATGCTATTTTTTATTCTGTTGCAGAAAATGTAAGGTCATCTGGGGCTTGGGGAGTCAATAAGATCATCTCTTCTTTGTCATCTGCTTTTCATGTGTTTGAAGATGGAAACAAAGAAAATTATGGGTAAAAAAATACCATCTAGTTAATGGGATGCTTACTATTTATAATTTAGCAAATCTTTCCTTAGATTACCACAGCCTAAAAATAAACCCACAGGAGCCAGGACCTTTGGAGAACGCTCTGTCAGCAGACTTCCTTCAAAACCAAAGGTAAACAAACCTGTTTTATCTATGAAATGGGTCTGCTTTTTTTTCATTTCATCTTCTGTTATAGGAGGAAGTGCCTCATGCTGAAGAGTTTTTGGATGACTCAACTGTATGGGGTATTCGCTGCAACAAAACCCTGGCACCCAGTCCTAAGAGCCCAGGAGACTTCACATCTGCTGCACAACTTGCGTCTACACCATTCCACAAGCTTCCAGTGGAGTCAGTGCACATTTTAGAAGATAAAGGTGTGTGTTACACTGTTTTAGTGTCTGTCTTCCATATCTTGTCTCTAATTTTTGAATCTTTCAGAAAATGTGGTAGCAAAACAGTGTACCCAGGCGACTTTGGATTCTTGTGAGGAAAACATGGTGGTGCCTTCAAGGGATGGAAAATTCAGGTATTGTGAGGGTTTATTTGGTTCTGCCATTCTTTTGGTTTCTTTATTCCTTTCACACGTCCAGTCCAATTCAAGAGAAAAGCCCAAAACAGGCCTTGTCGTCTCACATGTATTCAGCATCCTTACTTCGTCTGAGCCAGCCTGCTGCAGGTGGGGTACTTACCTGTGAGGCAGAGTTGGGCGTTGAGGCTTGCAGACTCACAGACACTGACGCTGCCATTGCAGAAGATCCACCAGATGCTATTGCTGGGCTCCAAGCAGAATGGATGCAGATGAGTTCACTTGGGACTGTTGATGCTCCAAGTACGAACACTCACTCTTTGTTATGCCCTTGACCCTTTTTTTTTTTTTTTCTCATTCCTTTAAGACTTCATTGTTGGGAACCCATGGGATGATAAGCTGATTTTCAAACTTTTATCTGGGCTTTCTAAACCAGTGAGTTCCTATCCAAATACTTTTGAATGGCAATGTAAACTTCCAGCCATCAAGCCCAAGACTGAATTTCAATTGGGTAAGAATTATTTGGATAATATAACTTTAAATACATAAATTAAAATTTTCAATTATCTTCTAAGGTTCTAAGCTGGTCTATGTCCATCACCTTCTTGGAGAAGGAGCCTTTGCCCAGGTGTACGAAGCTACCCAGGGAGATCTGAATGATGCTAAAAATAAACAGAAATTTGTTTTAAAGGTAAATGACCTGAGTTGTCTTTTGTATGATATTTGGATATGAATTTCACATACCTGATTTGCAGGTCCAAAAGCCTGCCAACCCCTGGGAATTCTACATTGGGACCCAGTTGATGGAAAGACTAAAGCCATCTATGCAGCACATGTTTATGAAGTTCTATTCTGCCCACTTATTCCAGAATGGCAGTGTATTAGTAGGAGAGCTCTACAGCTATGGAACATTATTAGTAAGTATTCATTTTTATGATGAGCACATGAATAACTCAGGATTCCACTTTCCATTGTTCCTAGAATGCCATTAACCTCTATAAAAATACCCCTGAAAAAGTGATGCCTCAAGGTCTTGTCATCTCTTTTGCTATGAGAATGCTTTACATGATTGAGCAAGTGCATGACTGTGAAATCATTCATGGAGACATTAAACCAGACAATTTCATACTTGGAAACGGGCAAGTGTTATGCTTTTAACAGGGTTCTTCTCATGCAGCCTGGCTTTGTTTGTGTTTAATATAGATTTTTGGAACAGGATGATGAAGATGATTTATCTGCTGGCTTGGCACTGATTGACCTGGGTCAGAGTATAGATATGAAACTTTTTCCAAAAGGAACTATATTCACAGCAAAGTGTGAAACATCTGGTTTTCAGTGTGTTGAGATGCTCAGCAACAAACCATGGAACTACCAGGTATAAAACTAAAGTGAGGGACTTGGAAATATTTAAGTCATATATACCTCTATCTTCTTCATAGATCGATTACTTTGGGGTTGCTGCAACAGTATATTGCATGCTCTTTGGCACTTACATGAAAGTGAAAAATGAAGGAGGAGAGTGTAAGCCTGAAGGTCTTTTTAGAAGGTGAGTATTAGCATTGGTGCTGTAGTGAAAAGTTTAGCCATTATTTATGCTTTGTCTTTTTCAGGCTTCCTCATTTGGATATGTGGAATGAATTTTTTCATGTTATGTTGAATATTCCAGATTGTCATCATCTTCCATCTTTGGATTTGTTAAGGCAAAAGCTGAAGAAAGTATTTCAACAACACTATACTAACAAGATTAGGGCCCTACGTAATAGGCTAATTGTACTGCTCTTAGAATGTAAGCGTTCACGAAAATAAAATTTGGATATAGACAGTCCTTAAAAATCACACTGTAAATATGAATCTGCTCACTTTAAACCTGTTTTTTTTTCATTTATTGTTTATGTAAATGTTTGTTAAAAATAAATCCCATGGAATATTTCCATGTAACTTAGTTGTTATAAATATTTCAACAAAATATACAACCCCATAAGGTCCCTATATAGCAGGCTGATTGGGCTGCTTCTGGGATGCAAGCATTTGTGAGAATAATTCAGACATGAGCATTCTCTAGAAATCACTTTTTAAACACTGACCTGTTTAAGCCAAAAAAGGGCCAAGACAGCTATTTTCCAAATTTGAAGTTTGGTGTCTGTGTAAACACACACACACACACACACACACACACACACACACTTCCCTAACATTTCCAAGGGACTTCAAGTTTTTATGAATAAAGCTTGCCTGTCCTTTATTGTACCTGTTCTTCATTGCTCTCTACGAAGT